TTAAAATCTTAGGCCCTGAAGTGATGGTATTACGTAGGGCCTTTTGGGAGATGATTAGTTCATTAGGTCTCCACCCTTATAAAAGATTAGCGCTCTTATGAAAGAGGCCCAGGGGAGCTTATTTGCCTTTCCACCATGTGCTGACACAGCTAGAAGGTACTATCTATGAACCAGGAAGCAGGCCCTCACCAGACACTGTATCTGCTAGCACCTTGATCTCGGACTTCCAGCCTCACGAACTGTGAGTAACACATTTCTACCGTTTCTAAGCCACCCAGTTTGTAGTATTTTGTTATAGTGTGTCTGGAATTGGTGGGTTCTTGGTCTGACTGACTTCAAGAATGAAGCCGTGGACCCTCGTGGTGAGTGTTACAGTTCTTAAAGGCGGCGTGTCCGGAGTGTGTTCCTTCTGATATTCGGATGTGTTCGGAGTTTCTTCCTTCTGGCAGGCTCGTGGTCTCGCTGGCTCAGGAGTGAAGCTGCGAACCTTCGCAGTGAGTGTTACAGCTCTTAAGGCACGTCTGGAGTTGTTTGTTCCTCCCAGTGGGTTTGTGGTCTCGCTGGCTTCAGGAGTGAAGCTGCAGACCTTTGCAGTGAGTGTTACAGCTCATAAAGGCAGTGAGGACCCAAAGAGTGAGCAGCAGCAGGATTTATTGCAAAGAAAAAAAAAGCTCCCACAGTGTGGAAGGGGACCCAATCGGGTTGCCACTGCTGGCTCTGGCAGCCTGCTTTCATTCTCTTATCTGGCCCCGCCCACATCCTGCTGATTGGTAGAGCCCAGTGGTCTGTTTTGACAGGGCGCTGATTGGTGTGTTTACAATCCCTGAGCTAGACACACAGGTTCTCCATGTCTCCACCAGAGTAGCTAGATACGGAGTGTCGATTGGTGCATTCACAAACCCTGAGCTAGACACAGGGTGCTGATTGATGTGTTTACAAACCTTGAGCTAGATACAGAGTGCCGATTGGTGTATTTACAATCCCTTAGCTAGACGTAAAGGTTCTCCACGTCCGCACCAGACTCAGGAGCCCAGCTGGCTTCACCCAGTGGATCACGCACTAGGGCTACAGGTGGAGCTGCTTGCCAGTCCGCCGCCGTGAGCCCACACTCCTCAGCCCTTGGGTGGTTGATGGGACTGGGCGCTGTGGAGCAGCGGGCGGCGCTCGTCGCGGAGGCTCGGGCATGGCGGGCTGCAGGTCCCTAGCCCTGCCCTGCAGGAAGACAGCTAAGGCCAGGCGAGAAATTGAGCACGGCAGCTGCTGGCCCAGGTGCTAAGCCCCTCAACTGCCCGGGGCCGGTGGGGCCGGCAGGCGGCTCCGAGTTGCGAGGTCCGCGGGGCCCACGCCCACCCGGAACTCACGCTGGCCCGCAAGCACCGCGCGCAGCCCCGGTTCCTGCCCGCACCTCTCCCTCCACACCTCCCCGCAAGCTGAGGGAGCCGGCTCCGGCCTCGGCCAGCCCAGGAAGGCGCTCCCACAGCGCAGTGGTGGGCTGAAGGGCTCCTCAAGTGCCGCCAAAGTGGGAGCCCAGGCAGAGGAGGCGCCGAGAGCGAGGGAGGGCTGTGAGGACTGCCAGCACGCTGTCACCTCTCAATAGCAGCCCAAACAGATTAAGACATGGGAGGTATGGTCTCTATTCTTACCATCCAGACGTATCAAAGATAACACCTTGCTCTCCGTGCTTACAGATGTACAAGGGCAGCCGTGGGGCTGGCAACAGCTTCGTAATCCTGGCTTCCTGCTTTCTGGGTCAAAGCCCTGGTGGTGTGTTCTTGATATCGGTCCATCTAGTGGCGTTGTTTGATTCCTCCCACCTTGCTGATCATTCGTAGTGTAGCCCCCAAGGTGAGTCATTCTGTTACATCTGGGACCTATTCGATGCAGAATCATAACTCTCTATATCCCCCAGGTGAAAGACAACTTGAGTGGTTAAATTACTGTCATGCAAAGCGACTAGATGGTTCAGCTGATTGCACCTTTAGAAGTTATGTGGAACGAGGCAGCAGATCTTAAGGTATGTCCGCCTTCCCCCAACCCCTTCCTGTATTCTTTTTTTCTTTTTTATTTTTTCAATACAGCCCCTTGCTCTGTCACGCAGGCTGGAATGCAGTGGTGGAATCATGGCTCACTACAGCCCTGACCTCCTGGGCCCAGGTAATTGTCCCACCTCAGCCCCTCAAGTAACTCAGCTAAGTTTTTCTTTCTTTTTTTTTCATAGAGATGGAGTCTCGCTATTTTGCCCAGGTTGGTCTTGAACACCTGGCTTCAAGCAGTCCTCCTGCTTTTGGCTTCTTGAAGTGCTTGGATTACAGGTATGAACTACTGCACCTGGCCTGTCCATTCTATGACTTTGATTTGGCCTTGATCTTTATTTAGTATTTCAGTTTTATGCTCTGCAACAAGTTTGGCCATGTTGGAGGACAATCCAAAGGTCAGCAAGTTGGCTACTGGCGATTGGATGCTCACTCTGAAGCCAAAGTCTATTACTGTGCCCGTGGAAATCCCCAGCTCCCCTCTGGGTGAGTATTCCGTCCACTTTCTGGAAGTCTCATTCTAGAATCAGAAAATTCTACTTCCTACTAGGTTGACATTCGTAACCTTCCTGGATCCTATCAGAGAAACCTTGTTCATCATTTCATTTCCAAATTATGAAGACCACCTGGGCCTGACTGAAGATGCTTGTTTCTTCCTCTTCCCTAACGCCCTTTCCACCAGTGCGGACTGCAGGTATGGACATAGGGAAGGGTGGGTAAGTATTAGTGCTGCCCTGACAGCTGTCTCCGCTCCTCAGATTGTCAGTGGCTGCTATGCAGCAGGTGCAGCCTGGTCTCTCACTGAGTCTCTACTCCACAAAGGCAACGACTGGCCAAGGCAGTGGCTGGCTCTGGGTTACACAAGTGCAGACACTCAACTAAGTGAGGTAAGCCAACAGGTGTGAAAACTGAACTAAATAAAGTGACAATGGCTCTCTCTTGCTGTCACAGCTGGAAGACCCAGGAGAAGGCGGAGGCTCAGGTGCCCACATGATCAGCACAGCCAGGGTACCTGCTGACAAGCCTGTACGCATCGCCTTTAGCCTCAATGACGCCTCAGGTATACTCTGCTCTGGAAGAAGGATTGTTTCCTAGTGAAGAATCATTTTATTTCCTTGTTTTAGATGATACACCCCCTGAAGACTCCATTCCTTTGGTCTTTCCAGAATTAGACCAGCAGCTACAGGTAAGGATTTTTCTAAAGTCTCTCTTCTTTCCAATGGACTAATTTCTTCTTGTTGTTTGTGAAGCCCCTGCCGCCTTGTCATGACTCCGAGGAATCCATGGAGGTGTTCAAACAGCACTGCCAAATAGCAGAAGAATACCATGAGGTCAAAAAGGAAATCACCCTGCTTGAGCAAAGGAAGTAAGTACCTACCCCCCTCACTCTACATCTGAGCTTCTTCCTGCCCTTTACCCCGAATCTTCAGGAAGGAGCTCATTGCCAAGTTAGATCAGGCAGAAAAGGAGAAGGTGGATGCTGCTGAGCTGGTTCGGGAATTCGAGGCTCTGACGGAGGAGAATCGGACGTTGAGGTTGGCCCAGTCTCAATGTGTGGAACAACTGGAGAAACTTCGAATACAGTATCAGAAGAGGCAGGGCTCGTCCTAACTTTAAATTTTTCAGTGTGAGCATACGAGGCTGATGACTGCCCTGTGCTGGCCAAAAGATTTTTATTTTAAATGAATAGTGAGTCAGATCTATTGCTTCTCTGTATTACCCACATGACAACTGTCTATAATGAGTTTACTGCTTGCCAGCTTCTAGCTTGAGAGAAGGGATATTTTAAATGAGATCATTAACGTGAAACTATTACTAGTATATGTTTTTGGAGATCAGAATTCTTTTCCAAAGATATATGTTTTTTTCTTTTTTAGGAAGATATGATCATGCTGTACAACAGGGTAGAAAATGATAAAAATAGACTATTGACTGACCCAGCTAAGAATCGTGGGCTGAGCAGAGTTAAACCATGGGACAAACCCATAACATGTTCACCATAGTTTCACGTATGTGTATTTTTAAATTTCATGCCTTTAATATTTCAAATATGCTCAAATTTAAACTGTCAGAAACTTCTGTGCATGTATTTATATTTGCCAGAGTATAAACTTTTATACTCTGATTTTTATCCTTCAATGATTGATTATACTAAGAATAAATGGTCACATATCCTAAAAGCTTCTTCATGAAATTATTAGCAGAAACCATGTTTGTAACCAAAGCACATTTGCCAATGCTAACTGGCTGTTGTAATAATAAACAGATAAGGCTGCATTTGCTTCATGCCATGTGACCTCACAGTAAACATCTCTGCCTTTGCCTGTGTGTGTTCTGGGGGAGGGGGGACATGGAAAAATATTGTTTGGACATTACTTGGGTGAGTGCCCATGAAAACATCAGTGAACTTGTAACTATTGTTTTGTTTTGGATTTAAGGAGATGTTTTAGATCAGTAACAGCTAATAGGAATATGCGAGTAAATTCAGAATTGAAACAATTTCTCCTTGTTCTACCTATCACCACATTTTCTCAAATTGAACTCTTTGTTATATGTCCATTTCTATTCATGTAACTTCTTTTTCATTAAACATGGATCAAAACTGACAGTTTCTAGTTTGCTCCTTTCTTAACCTCCT